ACCTGGCCGGCCCGGGTCGTCTGGGGTCTGCGCCGGCCCACTGGCCCGGGAGCCGCCGAGGGGGAGAGCACCGCACTCGCTGCCCACGACGCCCAGCAGCCACATCTTGCCTCTCGCCTCCGCTCCGGACTCGGCTTGAGGGGCAAAGGGGAGAGAAAGGAAAAATAAAGAAAAAAAAGGGCGGCAGTGAGGAAGCAGCGAGGGGACTGGGGGGAGCAGAGTGGGCAGGGGGGCTTTGCCTTGCCTGGCCTCCTCTTTCCGTCTCGCGGGCTCTTCCTGCAAAGGGGAATGAGCAGAGGGGGGAAAGGCAGAAAGAGCGTCGAGGAAGAGCGGTGCTGGCGTCTTCCGTGCCGATCCCTCCTGGCCCGCAGAGACCCGGCAAAAGTGGCGTGAGTTCGCTTGCTGCGCTTCGAGGCAAGGCTGGGGAAGGCCGAGGACGGGGCGGCGCCGCGTCGCGCCGCTGGTGGCCGACAGGGCCGGGGCCGGGCGCGGAGCGAGCGGGGACACACACCTGTTCTGCGAGCCGCGCGGTGTGCGGCGGCCGGACGGCCGCGGTGCGGGCCGCAGAACCCTCCCTCCCGCACTGCGCATCCGCAGTCCAGGAGCTGGAAGGGCCCGGCAGCCCCGCGCCGGTCCGTATTTGCAGGAGAAGCGGGAGTGGAGGAGTCCGCGGCTGCCCGCTGAAGCGGTGGTGCGCGCGGCGGCGGGACCCGGGTGACCCCCGGGGCGGGGCTGCTCGGGGGCTGGAGGTCCTTGGACTTTGGTCGAAGGCTGGCAGCTCTGAGCCCCTGCCCCGCGGGCCCCGCGCGGCTGCGGACCAGGGGCCCTTGCACGTGTCGGTTCTTCCTGGACTGGCGCTTTGGTTGCCCAAAGTTGGGCGCAGATTGTTTCGTGCGGAGGTTGTTGGGACCCAGAGTATTCTATATACAAAGGCAACCGAGAGCCGGAGGGAGAGGTCGGGCCAAAGAGTAGTGGGCTCGGCTCCGCGTTGGGCCCAAGTTTATGTAGGTTTCGCCTTCACCTCTTCTTCCCCCGTTTTCCCTAAAAGAGTTGATTTTTTTTCCCAGTCGAGACTCTTCCGAGCTGAATAATGCACCCGCTCGCTGAGCCAGTATCCCGCGACCCCGCACTCTCGGACTGGCCCGGGCTGTCTCGGATTCGCACCCTTTGGCCAAGCTGGGCCTGAACCCGGGTCCAAATCTGGGACCATACCCGGCCATGCCTGAAACACAGGCGTCGGCCCTAGCCCGGGAACTGTGTTAGCCTTATGTTCCCTGAGCTCTCGCATATGGTGGTAAAATTTCTGTTAGAGCGGTGTTTCCAAATACCCCCTGGGCATTTGGTGTGCGGGAATTCTCTTCAAGCGAAGAAGTCTGTGAACTTAAAAAAAAAATTTTTTTCCTGCGTTCTTAACAACCCCCCACTACTCTGCCTCATTTCCCATTGTTCTTTGCTTTTTAAGTTCCTTGTTAATTTTTTTAAAAGTTTATTTATGCAAAGGAAAAATATCGTTTAATTTGTTCTATTATTTTAATTCCTGGCTTTTGGAAACGGTTCAGAGACCACAAAACTGTCACCTGTTGTAATAAGCAGAGGAGTGTTGTGTGTGCATTTTAATTGCCAGCAGAGCCGTAGTTTGGTGGGCGCCCTGAGCTCGGCTCCGGGAAAGAGCCCTTTGCAGCTTTCTTTGTGGCAGTCATTTGCAAAGGGGTTTGGCTCTCAGCTACGGCGGAGGCAGAGGGGGCAGCAGCACCGCTTCCTTCTATGCCGATCCCGGGCGCAGGTCAGGAAGCCCAGACCTTGGACTGGGATGGGAGATTACCTACTCTCTGAGACTTTCTCTTGGGCTTTCGGTTTTTCTGTGCGAAAGTGGCTAGTTCGCTCCGCAGAGCGCGGAGCGCTGCGCATCAGCCCAGCCTCAGACATTTTCACGTTCCAAACGCGGACGTCTTCGTTTCATTTGTCTTGGTTCTGGCGTGTTTAACCACGCAATTAGTAATCTCACTAATTATTCAGATAGCTGGCGTTTTGCAATCACTTTAAACCAGGGTCAGGAGTGTGATTTAAGAAACAAACAAACTCCCACAGATACGGAACTGAACCAAACCCATCACGTCAAGGATTTGAAATTTTTTAACTCAATATTTGTTGGTCCCTCCGTCCAACCTCACTGCCTGCCAGACAATTTATTTAGCTTCGTGGATTGATCCCTCCTCCTTGTTTAGTTAATTCAACAAAGACTTTTTGCAATCTGTTTGGAGTTTGTCTGATGCCGTGGAAAAGTAGCTGATGATTTATTTGGTTGCTTTTCGATTTCTGTCTTCAGCCCTTCTTTCTCCTCCTTTCAGCGGGGATGTCAGCTGTTATTACTTCCTATTGATCCCTTTGCAAAGTGAGAAGTGAACTAAAATTAATGTCAATTCCACTGCTCGGATCAATAGCTGGAGTTATTTTAATCTGGATTTGCACGAAGTGCTAAATTAAAAAAAATCAGCATAGAGGCAGAAAAGTAACAGTTACTTACTTTCCCTTTGCCGGGTTCTTCACAGTCACCCAAATGCTCCATCAAGCTGATTATCTTACAATCCATATTTTTTTAATTAAGAGGGTCAGTTAGTTTTCTTATTTTGGGTTCTGTGTTTAAACCCATGACATTTTGACATTGGGAGTGTATTAACTATAGATTTTCATAATGACTGTGGTCAGCTGAAGCCTCATCTATACAAGTTGTTAATGTGAGGAGAGGGTAAGAAAGAAAAGGGAAAAGAAAAAAAAGAAAAAAAGCACTCCCCCCTCCCCCATGGAGACCAACGCCCACGCAATGAAGTAAAAGAGATGTGGCCTGGAAAAATATTGTTGATTTATTTTCAGTGTAATGAAGTTTTCAAATGAATAACCAGGGTTGAGTGATTCACCAGGTTCTGTTGGAGTGTCCGGTGCTGTCACCAGATTCCTAATTTATGAAACTCATTTAAGATAATGAGGTGATCTAGGAAGTAAAAATAGCAAGTGAATCCTGGGGGGGGTCGTATTTTGAGGGGGAAACATTCCTCCCTTCACATTTCTTTTCTCCAGTTTTCCTCATATAATATTGCTTGTTGATAGATAAGTAGCTATTTCTGTTGTGAAGAGCTGCTTAGAACCCTTGGAACAGCCCTAGACCCACTTTCAGAGCGTCCATGTTGTATGACCATTAATCTGACTAGAAAACAGCCAAGAACAGGATTCCCAGACTTGTCAGCCTAACTGGCTGTCCTTGGCAGATCATTCCCTGCACTGCTATAACTTGACAGGAAAGTTATTTAAAATTTGGAAGAGAGAAAAATCCGTTAATGTGAGATACATAATCTGGTAATTTAGCAATGATGTCTATAAGGAAAGATGCCAAATGAGGAAGCAGTCTGATGGTGTCCACTCATCTTCCCAATTAATAACAGTCATTGACATGTCTGCTACAGGATGGGAGAAGGAAATACTCTCTTTGCACTGCATTAAGCCAGGAGGATTCATCTACCGTTTAACTGATGTTTCTCTGTTTGAGGGAATACCAAAGATACTCCAGGTGGGCTTTTTAAAAGGGACGAGGTAGATTTTATTTCTGATATGACTCTCAATTTAAAGGTATAATTTGTAGCAGACGGTGATTTTTGGTTATGCTTTGAGTTTCACTAAGTTTCTATTTCGTGTATATTTTTGACACTAATAAGTCTTGGTATTCATCTTATATTGTCCCGGCTTTTGATATATAGCCCTTCTCCCAGCCCCCACTCAAAATACACTTTGGAATGGAACCACTGACTATGAAAATGTACAACCTAAATTTACAAGGGAAACTGAAAGAAGTCTCTCCGAACTCCAATTTGTTCCGGGGGCCTTTATTGGACATCAGCTCTGACTGGGCCAATAAGCAGAGCAAAATAAGTCAGAAATTTTGTTAACATTTTGTTCTAAATGTTAATGGCAAATCCAAGGCAGTTTACAAATCTACTTAAGAGTGAGTGCATTAGTAACTAAAATCACCGATCTGTTCTTTGCTGCCCTTAGAAGACAGATGCTTCTAGAGAGCGTATGCCAAAGGCACCCATTATGGTTTTAAGTGTTGTCAGAGACGCCAGGCATTTTATTGATGAAGGTTTTGTTCCTTCTCAGAAAAGAGAAATAGAAAGCCCATGTGATTAGAGAGAGGTGTGCCTCAAAATAAATGTTAATGCTGTTTGTTCATATAGCACTTTTTTCTGGAAACAGTCTTAGATGATACATGAAGATGTGTGTGTGTGTGTATATGCCAATGTGTATCTTTTATCCATGTGTATACTTTGTACTAACTAATATGTACAAGTGTTCCTGGTCTAGATGAACTTGAATTAGGGATATTTCAGTATCAGGGTGTTGTTAGGGGAGATGAAGAGAGGATGCATATGTGGGGAATCGTATAGGTAGAATGTGGTCTCTGAACATCAGGCCTGCCATGAGTGGTGGATGCAGGTGGAAGCACTTTAAAACATAGACCCCCACTTAATCTACTGGATGGCTTGGCCTTCCAAAGCTCATTTGTTCAGAGAATATCGTATTTGGAGGTTTTATGATATTTTTTTCTTTGCTGGGCTCAGGCGCATTTCACCCAGAACGTGTAGGGACCAAAGTCAGCTACGCGTACATCACAGTAAGTTGTCTATTGATTTTCCTGAATGAAAACCCTTCTTTTTTTCTCTTTGCTGTTTCTACAGGTCTTAGGAGGGAATGATTCCCCAGTAATATTCCCTGCCCTGACCCAAAGTGCTGGTTGGCCTCCCTCCCAGGGAAGACTGCTTCTTGCGTAACGCCGGCCACAGAAAGAGACTCCGATGGACTTACACCGGGCAGCCTTCAAGATGGAGAACTCATCCTACCTTCCCAACCCTCTGGCATCCCCAGCACTGATGGTCCTGGCATCCACGGCTGAGGCCAGCCGTGATGCTTCCATCCCTTGTCAGCAGCCACGACCCTTTGGTGTACCTGTCTCAGTTGACAAGGACGTGCATATTCCTTTCACCAACGGTTCCTATACCTTTGCCTCTATGTACCATCGGCAAGGTGGGGTGCCAGGCACTTTTGCCAATCGTGATTTCCCCCCTTCTCTACTACACCTCCACCCTCAATTTGCTCCCCCAAATCTAGATTGCACCCCAATCAGTATGCTGAATCATAGTGGTGTGGGGGCTTTCCGGCCCTTTGCCTCCACCGAGGACCGGGAGAGCTATCAGTCAGCCTTTACGCCGGCCAAGCGACTTAAGAACTGCCATGACACAGAGTCTCCCCACTTGCGCTTCTCAGATGCAGATGGCAAGGAATATGACTTTGGGACACAGCTGCCATCTAGCTCCCCCGGTTCACTAAAGGTTGATGACACTGGGAAGAAGATTTTTGCTGTCTCTGGCCTCATTTCTGATCGGGAAGCCTCATCTAGCCCAGAGGATCGGAATGACAGATGTAAGTACTTTGGTTCCAGCCCTCCCTTACCCTACGCGTCTGTCTGTTCTTCTCCCCTCACTAGGTAAGAAGAAAGCAGCGGCATTGTTCGACAGCCAGGCCCCAATTTGCCCCATCTGCCAGGTCCTGCTGAGGCCCAGTGAGCTGCAGGAGCATATGGAGCAGGAACTGGAGCAGCTAGCCCAACTGCCCTCGAGGTAAGCCACCTCCCAGGGAGCCTGCCTGCTGGAATGGTTACCCTGTTCTCTTCTTTCTTGGCAGCAAGAATTCCCTTCTGAAGGATGCCATGGCTCCAGGCACCCCAAAGGTAGGTGGCCAATTACATGTTTTCCTCCTGCCCCTGAGGCCACATGTCTTTTTTCTTCTTCCAGTCCCTCCTGTTGTCTGCTTCCATCAAGAGGGAAGGAGAGTCTCCAACGGCATCACCCCACTCATCTGCCACCGATGACCTCCACCATTCAGACAGATACCAGGTGAGGAGGGGTGGTGAGTGGCCATGAGAAGCTTTTCTTGCATCTGCCCGCGATCTTCTCCCAGACCTTTCTGCGAGTACGAGCCAACCGGCAGACCCGACTGAATGGTGAGTCCTGCCCGGCCCCTCCCTCCGCCCCATTCTGTGCTTTGTTTTCGGTTTCCCCGTGCAGCTCGGATTGGGAAAATGAAACGGAGGAAGCAAGATGAAGGGCAGGTATGTCCCCTGTGCAACCGCCCCCTGGCAGGATCGGAGCAGGAGATGAGTAGGCATGTGGAGCATTGCCTTTCTAAGGTAGAGGGGCCATCACCACCCACCTTCCTTCCGGCCCAGCATGATCCTGCTCTGCTCTTCACAGAGGGAAGGCTCCTGCATGGCTGAGGATGATGCTGTGGACATCGAGCATGAGAACAACAACCGCTTTGAGGAGTATGAGTGGTGTGGACAGAAGCGGATACGGGCCACCACTCTCCTGGAAGGTGGCTTCCGAGGTACAAGCAGCTGACACGTAGACATTGGCACTCCCAGGCCCTCCTCACACCCTGCTTCCCACAGGCTCTGGCTTCATCATGTGCAGCGGCAAAGAGAACCCGGACAGTGATGCTGACTTGGATGTGGATGGGGATGACACTCTGGAGTATGGGAAGCCACAGTATCCTTGGAGCACTATGGGGGCTGGTGGGGCTAGGATCCATTGTCCTTGACCACCATGCCAGATACACAGAGGCTGATGTCATCCCCTGCACAGGCGAGGAGCCTGGTGAAGCCAAGGAGAGAGAGGCACTTCGGGGCGCAGTCCTAAAGCAAGTGTGGGCACAGGCTTGGGCGGGTGGAGTCACTTTGTTTTTCCTCCCTCCTTTCCTCCAGTGGCGGCCCTCCCAGCACGCGCATCACACCTGAGTTCTCTAAATGGGCCAGTGATGGTAAGTCCTGCCCCAGGTTAGGAGTAATGGGGCCGGAGTGTGAGTTGCCCCTCTGTCCCAGCAGAGATGCCATCCACCAGCAATGGTGAAAGCAGCAAGCAGGAGGCCATGCAGAAGACCTGCAAGAACAGCGACATCGAGAAGTAAGTGTTTGGCCAGGAGAGAGCCCTGGGACCCTGCTACCCAACCATGCCTTCCTTTTTACAGAATCACCGAAGATTCAGCTGTGACCACGTTTGAGGCTCTGAAGGCTCGGGTCAGAGAACTTGAACGGCAGCTATCTCGTGGGGACCGTTACAAATGCCTCATCTGCATGGTGAGTAGAAAAGAACCTAGGGGTGCCCTTGGGAGTGACCCCTTCTCTGCCCCCTCCTCCCTAGGACTCGTACTCGATGCCCCTAACGTCCATCCAGTGTTGGCACGTGCACTGCGAGGAGTGCTGGCTGCGGACCCTGGTGAGGTGGCATGGGGGTCGGGGAATGGGAGGGTAGACCAGAGCCCTCCCTGTTCTCCCTGCAGGGTGCCAAGAAGCTCTGCCCTCAGTGCAACACGATCACAGCGCCCGGAGACCTGCGGAGGATCTACTTGTGAGCTATCTGCCCCAGGCAGGCCTCGCCTCCAGCAGCCCCACCTGCCCCCAGCCTCTGTGACAGTGACCGTCTCCCTTTGTACATACTTGCACACAGGTTCCCCATGTACATACATGCACATACTCAAACATGCGTACACACACACACATTTACACACGCAGGACTCTGGAGCCAGAGTAGAGGCTGTGGCCCAGGCACTACCTGCTGGCTCCCACCTATGGTTTGGGGGCCATACCTGTTCCAGCTCTGTTCCCAGGGTGGGGCAGGGAGGTGGGGGTTGGGGGAGTAGTGGGGCACGGCTCCTAAGATCCAGCCCCCATACTGACAGACGGACAGACAGACATGCAAACACCAGACTGAAGCACATGTAATATAGACCGTGTATGTTTACAATGTTGTGTATAAATGGGACAACTCCTCGCCCTCTACCTGTCCCCTCCCCCTTTGGTTGTATGATTTTCTTCTTTTTTAAGAACCCCTGGAAGCAGCGCCTCCTTCAGGGTTGGCTGGGAGCTCGGCCCATCCACCTCTTGGGGTACCTGCCTCTCTCTCTCCTGTGGTGTCCCTTCCCTCTCCCATGTGCTCGGTGTTCAGTGGTGTATATTTCTTCTCCCAGACATGGGGCACACGCCCCAAGGGACATGATCCTCTCCTTAGTCTTAGCTCATGGGGCTCTTTATAAGGAGTTGGGGGGTAGAGGCAGGAAATGGGAACCGAGCTGAAGCAGAGGCTGAGTTAGGGGGCTAGAGGACAGTGCTCCTGGCCACCCAGCCTCTGCTGAGAACCATTCCTGGGATTAGAGCTGCCTTTCCCAGGGAAAAAGTGTCGTCTCCCCGACCCTCCCGTGGGCCCTGTGGTGTGATGCTGTGTCTGTATATTCTATACAAAGGTACTTGTCCTTTCCCTTTGTAAACTACATTTGACATGGATTAAACCAGTATAAACAGTTGCTGCCTGTGTGTTATGTGTGTGGGGTGGTGGG